CGCCTGGCAGTTTTGTGAACTTGAACTGTGGACTTTATCTGTCCTGATTGTGTTTCTCATTCATTCAGCAATTATTATTTTTTGAGATGGAGTTTCGCTCTTGTCACTCAGGCTGGAGTGCAACAGCGCGATCTTGGCTCAATGCAACCTCTGCCTCCCAGGTTCCAGCTATTCTCCTGCCTCGGCCTCCCAAGTAGCTGGGATTACAGGAATACACCACCACACCCGGATAATTTTTGTATTTTTTTAGTAAAGACGGGGTTTCACCACGTTGGCCAGGCTGGTGTCTAACTTGGGATCTCAGGTGATCTGCCCACCTGGGCCTCCCAAAGTGCTGGGATTACAGGTGTGAGCCACCGCACCCGGCAGTTTTGTGAACTTGAACTATGGGCGTTATCTGTCCTGACTGTGTTTCTCATTCATTCAGCAATTATTGTTTTATTTATTTTTTGAGATGGAGTTTCACTCTTGTCACCCAGGCTGGAGTGCAATGGCACCATCTCAGCTCAATGCAACCTCTGCCTCCGGGTTCCAGCTATTCTCCTGCCTCGGCCTCCCAAGTAGCTGGGATTACAGGAATGCACCTCCACGCCCGGCTAATTTTTGTATTTTTTTAGTAAAGGTGGGGTTTCACCATGTTGGCCAGGCTGGTCTCTAACTCCTGACCTCAGGTGATCTGCCCGCCTGGGCCTCCCAGAATGCTGGGATTACAGGTGTGAGCCGCCGCACCCAGCTCATTCAGCAATTATTTTATCAATGTTCAATGTGCCCAGCATTATTCTAGGCTCTAGGGAAATAATCCATTGACAAAGCAGGGTCTACCAATGGGCTTGTCGGAGATTGCTGGGAATGGTTGATGGGGGCCAGTTTGCAGTTGGGGTGAGGTGGCTTTCCTTGAGGCAGCCTGGCTGAGTGAAGTCGACTTTGCTGACCAAGAAGGCTCCTCCCAGGGGTGGGGAAGCCTCGGCAGGGGGCGGCATGTGAGCGCCAGAAGGCAGGGATTTCACGGAAATGAAAGTGGAAGCAAACAGCCTGCGAGCAGAGCCTCCTGAGGTGTATTTCGGGTCTTGCTGGGGCTGAGAGAGACCACAGCCCTTTGGGGGGTACAAACAAGAGTTCAGTTGCTGTGAATTCTGCCACTGTGCCCAGCTCTGAAGCCTCAGCTCTTGCCAAACAGACCCGAGACCCATGTCAGCCCCACTGGATGCCGTAAGTGAGGAGGAGGGAGTTGGGAAGTGGGGAGAAGTCTTGTTGTTTCCTTCTGCCCCAACAGGCCCTCCACGCCCTTCAGGAGGAGCAGGCCAGACTCAAGATGAGGCTGTGGGACCTGCAGCAGCTGAGAAAGGAGCTCGGGGACTCCCCCAAAGACAAGGTAAGGTGGGAGATCTGGTGTTGTTTGGTAAAGGAACACTCCTACTCCCCTCCCCTACTTCCAGGTCCCATTTTCAGTGCCCAAGATCCCCCTGGTATTCCGAGGACACACCCAGCAGGACCCGGAAGTGCCTAAGTCTTTAGTTTCCAATTTGCGGATCCACTGCCCTCTGCTTGCGGGCTCTGCTCTGATCACCTTTGATGACCCCAAAGGTAAGCTCATGGGGAGCCTCAGGAGGGAGGTGTCCCAGTACTGACCCTGTTTCCCACCACCCAGTGGCTGAGCAGGTGCTGCAACAAAAGGAGCACACGATCAACATGGAGGAGTGCCGGCTGCGGGTGCAGGTCCAGCCCTTGGAGCTGCCCATGGTCACCACCATCCAGGTGATGGTATGACAGAATCCTGGGGCATGCAAAGCATGGTCTGGGACCACCCCTTGCTGTCTCCCCCTAGATGTCCAGCCAGTTGAGTGGCCGGAGGGTGTTGGTCACTGGATTTCCTGCCAGCCTCAGGCTGAGTGAGGAGGAGCTGCTGGACAAGCTAGAGATCTTCTTTGGCAAGACTAGGAACGGAGGTGGCGATGTGGACGTTCGGGAGCTACTGCCAGGGAGTGTCATGCTGGGGTTTGCTAGGGATGGAGGTGAGGGCTATGCAGGCCTCCTGCAGGGGAGAGCTAAAGGCCCACCCCTCCTTGCTCCCCACAGTGGCTCAGCGTCTGTGCCAAATCGGCCAGTTCACAGTGCCACTGGGTGGGCAGCAAGTCCCTCTGAGAGTCTCTCCGTATGTGAACGGGGAGATCCAGAAGGCTGAGGTAAGCAGGAGGGGTGAAGAACAGGGGCTGGGGAGCCTTTGCCATCTCCTGGCTCCTTTTCCAGATCAGGTCGCAGCCAGTTCCCCGCTCGGTACTGGTGCTCAACATTCCTGATATCTTGGATGGCCCGGAGCTGCATGACGTCCTGGAGATCCACTTCCAGAAGCCCACCCGCGGGGGCGGGGAGGTAGAGGCCCTGACAGTCGTACCCCAAGGACAGCAGGGCCTAGCAGTCTTCACCTCTGAGTCAGGCTAGGGGCCTCCCCTTCTCATCCTCCCCACCCCCCCGCCAAGGTTCTCACACTGGCCTGGGCTTGGGTGCCCATATAGGAGGTCTGTATGTTCACCAACAGTGCGGAGGGGTCACACATTGCAAAACACTGCCCAGAACAGTAAAAAGAGCCTGCATGCCATGATGTTCTTCCTCATTTCACTCATGAAAGGA